TGGACCCACAGTCAGAGAAGCTGAGGGCAAGGCGGGTGGAGGAGCTGGCAGGCGGGGGAGGCTGCCCAGGGCCAGGGCCTGCAGTGTGTAGGGAAATGACAGAAGGGTTGGTGTGGGCGGGAGCCCGTGGGGCCCTTTATCTCCTGGTAAACAGGACCCGGGGGAGAGGGGAGGCCCCTAGGAAGGAAGCGAGGGTAAGGCGCAGGCTGTTGCCAGGGTGATTCAGGCAGCATCACCCACCACTGCCCACCCAGCCTGTCCATCTGAGGCAGTCGTGTGGGACAGAGAAAGCCAGGGTGGGGCTCGGGGGTGGGGGTGGGCAGTGGCTGTAAGTAGGCAAGCGGGGACTGGCATCTAGGCAGGAGGGAGGCGCACCTGCAGGTGCAGGTGGCTCTGAACCCATTCCTGATGGCTCTCTAGGCCTCTGCACCTCCAGTCCCATCCCTGTGGGCGAGTGCTGCCTACACCTGGTGTCACCCAGCAATGGGTGAGCCCTGGGGATAGCCAGCTCTGCATTCAAGGGGTTAGGTTTCCAGGGTAACCGAGCCCCTGAGCCCAGCGTGGAGCCTGGCAGAGCCAGTAATCTGACTCCCCTTTCCCTCCCGCCAGGGGCTGTCCAGAGGCTCCGCTTTGCCTCAGCCTTTAGCCCCAGAGAGGCAGGGTGTGGAGGGTGGGGGCTGGCTTCTTGGGTAAGAGATGCCTCAGGGAAGATCTACCTGGCTCCCTGCTCCTTAAACCTTTCCCTCCTGCCCAGGTCCACCCCTTCCTCTTCCCTGGTCACTTGGCACTTCGACCTCCTGCCCGTTTCGGAAAGGGGTGTGCCCTGAGGTGACTGAACTTTGCCTGATCATGACCTTGATCATGCACAGGGCTGCTGGTGGGGTGAGGCCATCCCACGCAACTCTGGGGTCTGTGAAGCCACCAAGGATCAAGGAATGGAAGAGCTGCCTGAGTGTAGAGGGAGTTCGGTCAGGCTTCTTAAACTTGGAGACTTGGAAACAGAAGGCCTTGTAGGCCACATAGGTTTTCAGAGACTCGCCTGGCAGAGGCCTGGAGCGTCCTGCTGCGTGGACTGTGGGCACCGAGCCACCAGGAGGTTGTTGATCTCATTCTTGCTCACTGGTCCCTGCCAGACTGGTGGTGCCTCTCTACTGTCGGGCAGCCCCACCTCTGTGCTGCCCCATCCACCTACAGCCCTCATGCCTGGGCCCAGCTGGAGGTTCTGACAGGGGCCCCCTGGGGTGGCATGCGGACCCTTCAGGGTGCCCCAGGCGCAGCACAGGTCTCCAGAGACACAGGCACCAGGGCGTTCAGAGCTAGTCCCCTCGCTGCTGTTGACTGTCCTTGAGCAGCCCCAGGGCCGGTTTCTCAACCTCATTTGCTCACCTGAGCAATGAAGTGAGGTGGGCTCCTGGAACTGCAGCAGCCACCCCCCGGGGCCATCGTGAGGCTAAGAATCCAGTGCAGGGTGAGCAACCAGCGACCGCTACAAGGACAGTGAAGAGCTAGCACCAGGACCTTGGGTAGCCCACCCGCTGGAGGGAGCGTGTGCTGCAAAAAGCAAGAGTGGGCTTTGGAGGCCAACGGATGGAGCGGATTCAGTCTGAGGCTGTTCCAGCCCTTGCTTAGGATCCACCTACCTAGGTCTGGAAATCGTATTTCCACTTCAGATGCCTTCTCAGAGGATAAAATAACCCCCGGTGGGGGAGAGTACTGGAAGAGGGCTAATTCCCCTGGTTTTCTCCCCATGAGCATTAGTGTCAGTGTAATTTTAGAGTGACCCCAGCTATGTCACGTGTGGCAGGCACAAGAACAGATGTCAATGAGCTATTGCAGAGGTGGACACCCAGATGTGTGCGCTGGCACACTGGAGGGGCCCGTAGGGTGGCTCTAGACCGCCCCCTCGTGACGGCTTGCCTACCACCTGCAGGCGACGTTGTGGACGTTTACCAGCGGGAGTTCCTGGCGCTGCGCGATCGGTTGCACGCAGCTGAGCAGGAGAGCCTCAAGCGCTCCAAGGAGCTCAACCTGGTGCTGGACGAGATCAAGAGGGCCGTGTCAGAAAGGCAGGCGCTGCGAGACGGAGACGGCAATCGCACCTGGGGCCGCCTAACAGGTGAGGTCTGGGGCGGGAGGGGGAAAAGGCGGGTCTCAGTCCCGATCCTTCCCGACCCACCCAGAGGACCCCCGATTGAAGCCGTGGAACGGCTCACACCGGCACGTGCTGCACCTGCCCACCGTCTTCCATCACCTGCCACACCTGCTGGCCAAGGAGAGCAGTCTGCAGCCCGCGGTGCGCGTGGGCCAGGGCCGCACCGGAGGTATGGGCGCAGACAGGGAGGAGCACGGGGTGCCTTTCCAGCGTCGGGCCTCCGTCCCCCATAGTGTCGGTGGTGATGGGCATCCCGAGCGTGCGGCGCGAGGTGCACTCGTACCTGACTGACACTCTGCACTCGCTCATCTCCGAGCTGAGCCCGCAGGAGAAGGAGGACTCGGTCATCGTGGTGCTGATCGCCGAGGCGAGTGAGCCGGGACGCGGGGTTGGGGGACAGGGCTAAGGGAGGGTGCTTGGTCTCCCCACAGACTGACTCACAGTACACTTCGGCAGTGACAGAGAACATCAAGGCCTTGTGAGTACTGGCGACCCCAGAGAGCTGGTGGCCTGCATACGGACTAGGCCTTCCCGTCCCCCAGGTTCCCCACGGAGATCCATTCTGGGCTCCTGGAGGTCATCTCACCCTCCCCCCACTTCTACCCTGACTTCTCCCGCCTCCGAGAGTCCTTTGGGGACCCCAAGGAGAGAGTCAGGTACTAGTTACTCCCCCATACCCTCAGCAACCCTGAACTTCTGAGGCCCCGCCCCGGCCCACAGGTGGAGGACCAAACAGAACCTCGATTACTGCTTCCTCATGATGTACGCGCAGTCCAAAGGCATCTACTACGTGCAGGTCAGCCCCAAGCCCTGCGTTGCCCTGCCCTGTCAGCCCCAGCCCCTCTCTGCTCACCTCGCAGCTGGAGGATGACATCGTGGCCAAGCCCAACTACCTGAGCACCATGAAGAACTTTGCACTGCAGCAGCCTTCAGAGGACTGGATGATCCTGGAGTTCTCCCAGCTGGGCTTCATTGGTGTGCCCCTCCCCTTACCTGACGGTGCCTTTCAGCACTGCCCACTCAGGCCCCTCCCCACCAGGTAAGATGTTCAAGTCGCTGGACCTGAGCCTGATTGTAGAGTTCATTCTCATGTTCTACCGGGACAAGCCCATCGACTGGCTCCTGGACCATATTCTGTGGGTGAAAGTCTGCAACCCCGAGAAGGATGCGGTGAGCAAGAGCTGGCGGGACTGGCAGGGGCACCGAGCCCTGGGGTGTTGCCCACCCTCCACAGAAGCACTGTGACCGGCAGAAAGCCAACCTGCGGATCCGCTTCAAACCGTCCCTCTTCCAGCACGTGGGCACTCACTCCTCGCTGGCTGGCAAGATCCAGAAACTGAAGGTGGGCTGCACTGCACGCTCTCCCTAGGCCGGACGCCATCACTGCTGTCCCTCCTCCGCTGCAGGACAAAGACTTTGGAAAGCAGGCGCTGCGGAAGGAGCATGTGAACCCGCCAGCAGAGGTGAGCACGAGCCTGAAGACATACCAGCACTTCACCCTGGAGAAAGCCTACCTGCGCGAGGACTTCTTCTGGGCCTTCACCCCTGCCGCGGGGGACTTCATCCGCTTCCGCTTCTTCCAACCTCTAAGACTGGAGCGGTCAGTGCCAGCACCATGGGTCTGCGATGGGGCTGCAGCAGCTCACAGGCCTGCCTGGCTGCAGGTTCTTCTTCCGCAGTGGGAACATCGAGCACCCGGAGGACAAGCTCTTCAACACGTCTGTGGAGGTGCTGCCCTTCGACGTAAGTTCGGTGGGTGTGGTGTGCACTGAAGCCCACCTGCCTCAGCCCTTGATTCTGCCCCCAGAACCCTCAGTCAGACAAGGAGGCCCTGCAGGAGGGCCGCACCGCCACCCTCCGGTACCCTCGGAGCCCCGACGGCTACCTCCAGATCGGTGGGTAGGGTTTGGGGGAGAGCGTGGGCTGGAGGGACACCCTCTCACCACTGCCCTCCCACAGGCTCCTTCTACAAGGGAGTGGCAGAGGGAGAGGTGGACCCAGCCTTCGGCCCTCTGGAAGCACTGCGCCTCTCGATCCAGACGGACTCCCCTGTGTGGGTGATTCTGAGCGAGGTGAGGCTGGGCAGGGCCAGGCCAGGCACGGGGGCCCTGCTGACCCTGGGTCCGGCTCTTCCAGATCTTCCTGAAAAAGGCCGACTAAGCTGCGGGCTTCTGAGGGTACCCTGTGGCCAGCCCTGAAGCCCACATTTCTGGGGGTGTCGTCACTGCCGTCCCCGGAGGGCCAGATACGGCCCCGCCCAAAGGGTTCTGCCTGGCGTCGGGCTTGGGCCGGCCTGGGGTCCGCCGCTGGCCCGGAGGCCCTAGGAGCTGGTGCTGCCCCCGCCCGCCGGGCCGCGGAGGAGGCAGGCGGCCCCCACACTGTGCCTGAGGCCCGGAACCGTTCGCACCCGGCCTGCCCCAGTCAGGCCGTTTTAGAAGAGCTTTTACTTGGGCGCCCGCCGTCTCTGGCGCGAACACTGGAATGCATATACTACTTTATGTGCTGTGTTTTTTATTCTTGGATACATTTGATTTTTTCACGTAAGTCCACATATACTTCTATAAGAGCGTGACTTGTAATAAAGGGTTAATGAAGTGTGTGCCTCAAATGTGAGCGCCCTGGGCATCTCCCTCTGCCCCT